ATCTATTTCCACCAAACCACGGAACCATCGACACGTGGTAAGGGGCAGTACAAAGATTTGTTGAATTAATAATGCCTGAAAACAAATTGACAATAAGAAGGTAAAAATGGAAAACACAGATAAAATCGGAAAAGCAGACCACTTTCAGGAAACAAAAAACTCCAAATTTTCAAGGCAGGGCATTCACGGTGAGCCAAGGCGCTGGGACAAAGTTTGCGCGGGTACCGCCGGACTCCCGGGCTGCCCGGCGCGGAGTCTTTAACGGAGATGGTTCGCAAGGAATCGGCCTCGGAGCCCGGCAGCCTCCTGGCTTCCCTCCTGACCACCAGTAACCCGGCCGGGAAACACTGGCGAAGACCGGGGGCCAGTCGCCTTCCCTTTCTGGGCTGTTGGCTTAAAATACACACAAACACAAGTCCCCAGGCGGTCCGCGGCCTCTCAGTGGGGCTGGAGCTCGCTGCCCGAGGCCCGCCCGGAAGCCATGCACCTGCGGACAGGAGTCTCTCCGAGTCGCAGCTCGCCGCCGAGAAGCACCCACCTCCCGCGGCCGGCGCAGCCCAAGGCCCTGGCCCCTATAGCCCGGCCTAGGCCCGCCCCAGGCGGGGCTAGGGGCGGCGTGGCGGGCGGGCGCCCCTCGGGCCGCGCCGGTGAGCAGCGGGAGCCGGCGCCGGGCATTTCCTCTTCCTCCCTACGCGCGGCGCGGCGGCGGCGGCGGCGGCCAGGCCGAGGCTGGGCACGGGCGCCCGATCGCGGCCTGCTGGCTAGCGCGGGCAAGCGCCGCGCCCCGAGCCGCCGTCGCCGCGTCGCCCCCGTCGCGACCGCCGGCCGCGGGGCCTCCGGGCGGCTGGGCCCGGCGAGGGCAGCGAGAGGCGGGGCTGGCGTGCGGGCGGCGGAAGGAGGCGGAGGAGGAGGAAGAGGAGGAGGAGGAGGCGGCGGCCGGGAGCCGGGGGAGAGGGGCGGGGGGTGGGCCGGGGGAGGGGAGGAGCGGGATTTGCGGAGCGCCGCGCCGCTGCCGGGAGCCGGCAGGCCCGAGAGTGACCGGAGTCACGGCGGGCGCCGGCGGAGCTGCGGCGTCGGACCCGCCTCCTGGAGGAGCTCAGCCCCGACCAGGCCCGGCCCCATTCCCGCCCCGCGCCGCCTCCCCGCCGCCGCCGCCGCCGCCGCCGCGGGAGCGCTCCCCTGCCCACCCCGCCCCCGCGGCCGAGCCCGGGAGTCGAGTGGGAGTCGGCCGGCCGGCGCGGGCAGCGCCGGGACCCCGCGGGGGACACTGCAGCCGGAGCCCGGGAGGGGCCGCGCCGCCACCGTCTGAACTAGGATGTCCCGACATGAAGGTGAGAGGAGCCCCCGCCCCCACCCGCACCTCTATTCTCTTAACATGTAGTGTGTCTTTTTCAGGCCAGAGGTCCCTGTTGCTGTGCATATATTATTAGCCGAGTATATGATGGGAAGGCTTTCTAAACAGCTCTTAGACCCTGTTTTCAGTGCTCAGTGGTACACAGTCTTTGCATTGCCTGTAAGTTGTGCCTGTAATTTTCAAAAAGTTGACTGGTAACTAAAGATATTTCTTTTTTTTATAGGTGTCAGCTGTGATGCATGTTTAAAAGGAAATTTTCGAGGTCGCAGATATAAGTGTTTAATTTGCTACGATTACGATCTTTGTGCATCTTGTTATGAAAGTGGTGCAACAACAACAAGGCATACAACTGACCACCCAATGCAGTGCATATTAACAAGGGTAGATTTTGGTAAGTAATTAAAAATTTAATGAATTACATCAATTCCTCAATGCAATTCTACCTTATTTTTCAGATTTATACTATGGTGGGGAAGCTTTCTCTGTAGAGCAGCCACAGTCTTTTACTTGTCCCTATTGTGGAAAAATGGGCTATACGGAGACATCTCTTCAAGAACATGTTACTTCTGAACATGCAGAAACATCAACAGAAGTGGTAAGTGAAGCAGCAACCTTATGACTAAAATGTTATTAAGCTGCTTTCTTTACTTCCATTTCAGATTTGTCCAATATGTGCAGCGTTACCTGGAGGCGATCCTAATCATGTCACGGATGACTTTGCAGCTCATCTTACACTTGAACACAGAGCCCCTAGAGATTTAATATCCTTTTAAGAGATGACAAGGAAAAGAGTTACTTTCGTTTTTTTCTTAACTTTTGGGTTATGATGAATCGAGTGGTGTTCGACATGTACGTAGAATGTTTCACCCTGGCCGGGGATTAGGAGGTCCTCGTGCTCGTAGATCAAACATGCACTTTACTAGCAGTTCTACTGGTGGACTTTCTTCTTCTCAGAGTTCATATTCTCCAAGCAATAGGGAAGCCATGGATCCTATAGCTGGTAAGTTAGTTTCACATTAATAAGGGAAATGGCAGACATTAATTGTCTTCATTTCCATTGGCAGAGCTTTTATCTCAGTTATCAGGAGTGAGACGTTCTGCAGGAGGACAGCTTAATTCCTCTGGCCCTTCCGCTTCTCAGTTACAACAACTGCAGATGCAGCTGCAGCTAGAACGGCAGCATGCCCAGGCAGCACGGCAACAACTGGAGACCGCACGCAACGCAACCCGGCGTACTAACACAAGCAGTGTCACCACTACAATCACACAATCCACAGCAACAACCAACATAGCTAATACAGAAAGCAGTCAGCAGACTCTACAGAATTCCCAGTTTCTTTTAACAAGGTAGCTCATTTGTTAATAGAATTTTGTTTGGGACAATAAGGTCTTTTCTTTTTAACTTACACAGGTTGAATGATCCTAAAATGTCTGAAACGGAGCGCCAGTCCATGGAAAGCGAGCGTGCAGACCGCAGCCTGTTTGTCCAAGAGCTCCTTCTGTCCACTTTAGTGCGTGAAGAGAGCTCATCCTCAGATGAGGATGATCGGGGGGAGATGGCAGATTTTGGTGCTATGGGCTGTGTAGATATTATGCCTTTAGATGTTGCTTTAGAAAACCTAAATTTAAAAGAGAGTAATAAAGGAAATGAGCCTCCACCACCTCCTCTTTGATGACATCCCAATTCGCAGACAATGTCCTCTGTGCTGTATTTGCCAATGAAAGTGGACAACAACTATCTTGGGTTTGTTTGGTGATTGTAATTTCAGGTCTGTCACTCTTGTTACATTGTGTACATTCAAAAGGAAGAGAGAAAATATATATGATAATCATTTCCACTTAACTAATTTTTACTTCTAGCAGGTAAATGTAGGTAGCAGTGCAGGGGTGATCTCTGCTTCCTGTACCTTGACATGCAAAAGGCTCTCCTAATACTCCACATTCAAACTGAAGAGGAAAATTGAAATCTCTAATGAAGCTGCTGTGTGTATTTATGAATATTAATGAATAAAAACTGCTTGGATGGTTTACCTTAACTACTGCATGAGGTTTTTTGCAGCGTGCATGAGTTTTAGTGACCTTGTTATTTAAGAAGTTAAATACAAGGAGTAAAACTTAAAAAAAAAATACAAAGCCCAAAGCTTTCCCAAACATTATTCAATGGTTACACGACGAAGTAGCTTTTGAATAATGTCTGCCTGAATCACCTTTCTTTGTGTGCCTCCTACGCACAAAGCCAGCTCTGCAGTGGAATCTGGGGATTATAGCCGGGTGTGGCACTCCGCCCTGTGTGACTGTCCTGTCGCCCTGTTAGTCATCTTGCCTGTGTGGAGCTCAGCCTGTCTCTTTAACTCATCTGTAGAAGACACACCAGTAAAGCTACTGTTGGAATCTGCTGCAGGGGCCTTTGTGTGCCCTAAAAACAAATCCTGTTCATGTTTGTTTAAAGTTTTTACTTTTTGTGGTTGTTTAAAATTTTTTCAATTGTTAAATATGTTTTATTCAGGTGTAGATGAATTTCATTTATTGACTGTTCAACAGAGTTAACCTGAATTATGTTGTCTTTGTTTTTAAAAATCTCACATTCTCAATCATATTTTGCATTATTTATGTATTTGCTTTGTAGTTTGCTGAGACAGATCAGTATCAGGGGAGCTTTGAGGATTTGCCTTCCCAGATTTGTCAGTATATTACAACCAAATTCTTAATGCTAATTTTAGCACCTTTTATTTATTGGGTTTTTTCTGGCATAAAAAGTAAAGCCTTTTAATTGAATCATGCCACCTATATGCCTATATTATTAATCCTATGTGTAAAAAAAATGTACAGCTTTTTTTGGGTTTGTTTTGGGGTTTGGAAGGGCCGGGTTATTTTTTATTTCCTGTTTCAGTTTTTGTGCATAGACTTTCACAATAGCTCCAAGGCAGGGACAGCGGGTTTGGGGGTTGGGAGGGCAGTTTTTGGAATGTAAATTTAGGACTTTTAAAAAGGTGCGCACAGCTTCTGATAAATTTATAACTAGACTTAACCTAATCATGTCTCGTTCCAGTTCTCTTTTCTCTGAGCCCTTTTCAAAGTCTCCTCTCTTTCTCCTGTCATCCTTTTCCTTTCCTGTCCGTGTATCTCCGTTTCTTCAACATGACAAGCATACAGACTTGAACACCCCTCCGGTGTTCTTCCGAGAACTGTGAAGTCCATGTTCATCCAAATGTAACCAAAAAAGAAGTCACCCTACATGTCTGAAAAACTGTTGCTTCTCCTCTGAAACTTCAAACTCCAACGATTTCCAAATACAATAGCTTTGTTTTCTTTAGTTCTGTAATGGATAATGTTTAAAGGAAAACTTTACACCAGGCTTCTGGTTACACTAGAAGTCAAGCCCATTAGGGATTTTCATTTTTTTTCATTTGGTTGTTGAGAAGTTTCAAAAATCAGTTTTCAAGCTGTGGTCTTTCAAACACATCTGCACATAAGTCACACATTTCAATAAAGCATTTTCAAGACTGTTGACCACTTGAATTTCTTTGGTGTTAGTGGATTAACCTAACCATTACTCTGAGATTTTATATCTCTAATCCAGTATTTTTTTTCTTTTTATGCTAAACATGGGAGATCCTGGTTTTGTGTGAATGCATTATTTTGGATGTGAGAAATAAATGCCAATTATATGTACTTTCCCTTTTCTGCACAAATTCTGGGAAAATGTAAAAGCCTTCATTTTTTAACATGGTTTTAGGGAACAACTGTAAGTCCATTCAGAGCAGTTTAATTTAGATGATCACTTTTAACACTGCAGAAGACCTAAGGAGTCATAAGATTCCATCTCATGTAGAATACTGTATATTAATTATTTTTTACCAGATATTTTACAAATACCTCACCTCATCCTGTATGTAATCAATAATGTATTATTTTAGGGTAGAACGACACAGAATATCAATATAAAAATATATTCAAGCCCTTGAAATTCTTGTGTCCTTTTTCTTTAGTTTCTGAATGAAAATCTTATTACTGGATGTACTATTGAATAAAAATTAATTGCAAAGACTTTGATGGAGACAAAATCAAAATATACCACTGTTTATTTTGGCAGCACCTTCAAATTTCTAAGGACCAGATCCTGAATTTTGAGAATTTTTTGTTTCGTTGAGTTTTGAGTGTCTAGGATATAAGTTTATAAATGTTCTACAGTGCTTGTCTTTACTTCCTGTTTAGAAATCATTTAAATCTTTCCCCTCGAGGTGCTCTGGAAGAAGTTTAATTTCAGCTCTGAACAAGTAGAAATAACTGTGCTTCCTTGTATGGCTGCAATCATAAGACAGAATTTCTGTGGTTGGCTACCGTGAAATCTTTGTATTTATATTGCATTGTTTTGTTAAAAAAAAAAAAATCCACAGAAGTAGAACCTAGGTTTGCTACTAACAAAGTAGTGGATTCTTATAATTAGGCTCAGGTAAAGTAAGAGAAAACTTCTCTCCCTGTGGCCCCCAGAGAAATGAAGTAGGATAGCAGATTACACTATTAGAAATAATAGACGTAACAAAAAAAATCCAGCCCATTATCCCCACCCCCCATTTTCCCTCTCAATATTAGAAATTTCAATAATATGCTGACAGATTTTCAAAGGTCACCAAGGCTTTTGTGTTTTTTTCCGGTCTGTGGGCCACAGTTAAAAGAACGGGTAACAGGTTCAGAGTTCTCTTGATACGTCCAAGCCTTAGTTTCCAGGAAAAAAGCTAGGCTCCTCACTGCAAATATTAACGCTTTATATATTTACTCCATGGATGTTGGGGTAAGCACATATATCAATAGTTCATAGCTCTAGTTAAGGACAAAGTGGGTTGGGGGGTAGAAGGAGAATACTAGAGAGGTTACGGTAGCAGGTGGCTGCAGAAAAGAATCTTTTGAATGGGATTCCTGTAACAGTGTTCAGTACCAATATTAAGTCTACTGTAAGTGGGGTCTGATATGGCTTACTGATACAGGCATGTGTAAAAAACTAAGTGTGATGGAGGAATGGGTGCTAAAAGCTCTTAACAGTTTTGTAGAGAAGCCCTGCAGCCGTGTTTACTATATATGACATGCCTGTTTCTTAGTTTGCATGCACAGTTTAAGGGGCACATGCAATATTGGTTTCATGTGCAGTAAAAATTAAAACACGGCTGAGCGTGGTGGCTCACGCCTGTAATCCCAGCACTTTGCGAGGCCGAGGCGGGTGGATCACGAGGTCGAGTTTGAGACCATTTTGGCCAGCATAGTGAAACCCCATCTCTACTAAAAAATACAAAAAGTTAGCTGGGCATGGTGGCAGGCACCTGTAATCCCAGCTACTCGGGAGGCTGAGGCAGGAGAATCGCTTGAACCTGGGAGGCAGAGGTTGCAGTGAGCTGAGATCACGCCGCCATTGCACTCCAGCCCGGGCGACGGTGCAAGACTCTGTCTCAAAAAAAAAAAAAATTAAAACACTAGGTACGAAATTATCCCAGAATTATACGCGAAAGTTGGTGTTCATGCTGGAAAACAGTTACGGTTATCTGTGCTCTTTCTAAAGCTCAACTAGACACTAAAACAGTTCTCTCCTTGAGACCGGAAGTGGGATGGGGGTGGGCAGGTGGAAGGGAAGAGGCTGGGGAGGAGCCTCTCATCTCATCTCATTTCAGCCTCAACAGTAATTGAAACCCTATGCCTGGCCTGGAGTGGGTAGAGGTTAGGGTTAGAGTGCAGGATGGAGCAGCAGTCTGCAGACTTTCAGGTTGTGACGATGTCATGAAATTCTGTGCTATTAAACATGGCTATGTCTGAGTCAGTCATTACGGTATTCCAAAGCCAAATTCAAGTGACTGTTTTTCTGAATAGTATAAAAATCTAATTCCCTGTGCTTATCGGCTTCAACTGTGCTTACACAACGTTTGTTTCTAATTCGTACTCTTGCCTCTTGGTTTCTGTAGTTTTTCAACCCATTTCTGTCAGTGTTCTATAAATGCATACATTCGTTATTTAAGGAACCCTGCAGCAGACCTCGAATAAAATGTGACTTGATGTTTGTTGCCACTTCCTCAACTTGGTTAGCAAATTCAAGTTTTGAAAGACGATTCGTCTCAGAGAAGTTGATCCTGAACCTCCACGTCACATTTTAGTCGGTTGCTATTAGGTGGGTAATGCCTAATAACATGGGTTCCTCAAATCACAAAGGAGAATGCTCTCAAGTCCTCATGTTAACTTTAGTAAGTCAGTTAACTTTACAGCAACTAAAGAGATCAATTAAAAAGAACCCTTAAGTCTGACTGTCCCAGGTAACTTTACTTGCTGTACAGATAGTGCACAGATATGGATGAGGGCTGCACATGGCTGATTTGAAAACCCATGTGGGGCCGGGTGTGGTGGCTCACGCCTGTAATCCCAGCACTTTGGGAGGCCAAGGCGGGTGGATCACGAGGTTAGTTCAGGACCAGCCTGGCCAAGATGGTGAAACCCCATCTCTACTAAAAATACGAAAATTAGCTGGGCTTGGTGGCAGATGCCTGTAATTCCTGCTACTCGGGAGGCTGAGGCAGAGAATTGCTTGAACCCGGGAGGCGGAGGTTGCAGTGAGCCGAGATTGCGCCACTGCACTCCAGCCTGGGCGACACAGTGAGACTCTCCTCAAAACAAAAAAAAAAGAAAGAAAACCCATGTGGGCCGCATGTGCACAGCCTGGGGCTGCTTTCCACAGGCCTGGATAATGATGTTTCTCTTCAAGGAGGCCTTTACTAACCACAGGGAACCTAGCATCTGACTGTGTCCTTGGCAGACAGTGCATGTAGCCTGTAGAATGTTGGCTCCTCTGTCTATAGAAACCATCAGTTCGCTGCTCTCTCATTCATACATACTTTTTGAGTTCCCAGTAGGTACGAAGCTTTGTCTAAACATTATTTACCAACTGCGATTTTTACAGACTTCCCCTGTAAGAATTTTCTAAAAGAGCCTTTCTCCCTTACACAATTGAAACGTTTTCAAAGGTCATCAAGCCGGTTGCGTTTGGTCAGTCACGTGACCAATCAGAGCTGGTGAGTGAGCTGCTCCCTTAAATCTACCAAATTAGACTGACAGCATTTGGAATCTGCCTCACACATAAGAGATCCATATTCATTTAATAGTGAAGCCAGCCCAGAAGCATCCTCTTCTGTAAGCTGGATGGAGTCCCAGCTCTCTCTCCTTGTATATAAGGAGACCACACCCTGTATATAAGGTTTTCTTGAGGTAGATGCAGCAATATTCCTGGGGTAAGATTCTATAATACTCCTGTATTGGCAAGTGGACTGGACCAACAGACACAGGCCTCAGCCACTGTCGCTAGGGACTGAAGGAGAGTTCATGGATTCTTACCCCCTAGTCATGAAAGCTATTCTGGCCAGCCTTGAATCCATTTAATTTTGCCCACGAGAACCTTTCATGACAATTAACAAGACACTAGTTTCCCCATAAAAGTCCATTTTTAAATATATAGTATGCTAATTAGCAGTGTCTGTTGAATTGCCCTATCGGATAGCAGCCACCATGTGTGCTGACCACTCACGATTCAGACTTACCTTGGAAAATATCACACTGACGATACAGTACTTTAGAATAAATTGCATATTGTATCAGGCTCCGAGACTAATTTGTACTGAACCCTTGATATAGATTACCTTTTATAACATCACCACCTGTCATGAAGCTTATCTGTTTTCTGATTTGAATAAACTTTGTGTTGTGCACCTCAGTTTCCATTGCATTCACTGAGATAGCT